CTGGCCTATGGCTTCCAGCCTGACCTGGTGCTGGTGGCGCTGGGGCCTGGCCATGGCCTGCAGGGCCCCCACGCTGCACTCCTGGCTGCAATGCTTCGGGGGCTGGCAGGGGGCCGAGTCCTGGCCCTCCTGGAGGAGGTAAGCTGGGCAGGGTGGAGGTGCTGCGGGGTGGGACGAGGGAAAGGACCAGTGACTGCTTCCGTCTTCGCCCCTGGTCCAGAACTCCACACCCCAGCTAGCAGGGATCCTGGCCCGGGTGCTGAATGGAGAGGCACCTCCTAGCCTAGGCCCTTCCTCTGTGGCCTCCCCAGAGGACGTCCAGGCCCTGATGTACCTGAGAGGGCAGCTGGAGCCTCAGTGGAAGATGTTGCAGGTGAGGCTGACTGCGGAGGCATGGCCCTGCCCTGGGGCCTGGCTCTGCCGCACAGATCGGTGGGGAGGGCAGGGCAGGGGAGTGCCCTGAACCAGCTCCAGCGCCGGAGGCCAACTGCGCGCCTCTTCTCGGCTCCTCCTGTAGTGCCATCCTCACCTGGTGGCTTGAAATCGGCCAAGGTGGGAGCATTTACACCGCAGAAATGACACCGCACGCCAGCGCCCCGCGGCCGCGATCCGGACCCCAAGCCCACGGCTCCCTCGACTCTGGGGCACGGAACCCCGCCCACTCCCAATCCCCGCGCCCCGCCCTCTCCCACCCGTGCTTCCCCCGCTCCACCCCTCACCTCACCTCGCCCCCGCCCCACCCATCGCGCCCCGGCCCGTCCCATCGAGGCCCATGCAACCCACGCTCGGTCCCGTTCCGGCCCCTGCGCCCCGCTGCGCTTCGCTCCCCGCCCTTGCGCCGTTAGTAAACATCGCTCAAACGAAACGCTGGCTCTGCCTCCTTTACTGAGCACGCTCGGCCTCGGTCTCTCACCCGCGGTGCCGGACTCAGGCCGGAAGTATGCCGCGGCCCAGGCCTCACCAACTTCACGCGCTGCCGGCGTTCCCGTGACGTATTTCCGGCGCGCCCGCCCTAGTGCTCTTCACACTGGCGCGGCTGTGACGCGACGGAGGCGGCGAGAGCGGCAGCCGTGGGCACTTTCCACGGGTGAGGCCTGGAGAACGGGTGGACGTGCAGGCCAGAACCCGGGACCCACCCGGCTGAGCCCCCAGACTCTCCGCTGCCCACGACCCTCGGAGTGGCACCCTCTCCTGGCCGTCTCCTCTCGTGGGTCCCGAAGAACGGGTGCAAAGCCGAGTTCGTCCGCTGTACTGCGCGGGCGCGCGTTTCGTTCTTCGGTTTTGCCACGGTTCTGTGACTCCCTAAAGGTTGAGGGCTACTGAATTAGAAGAAACGCCGAGCTGGCTTCTGGTGGGCTGCCGGGCGCCGGGCAGCGTGCTTGGACTGGGGAGGGCAGGGCGTGTTTACTCTGAGTAGAGCAACCGCAAGACCTCCTTTAAAAAATACCAGTTCTGAGCTTCGGCATTGGAGAGGCCGCCTGTCATTCAGCCTCTTCGGACCCTCTCTCACTCCCTGTCTTCCGGAGCGTGAGTGAAGCCCGGGTGAGGTGTTTTCCCACACGCCGGGGGCCCGGAGCTGAGAAGGGGCATGGCCAGCATCACGCAGCTGTTCGACGACCTGTGTGAGGCCCTCCTGCCGGCTGCCAAGACTCACCTGGGCCAGCGCAGTGTGAACCGGAAGAGGGCAAAGCGGAGCCTCAAGAAGGTGGCCTACAATGCTCTTTTCACAAATCTTTTTCAAGATGAGACTCAACAGCTGCAGCCTGACATGTCAAAACTACCAGCGAGAAACAAGATCCTCATGTTGTCCTTTGACTTGAGAGTGGGTGGCCTGGGCCCCAAGGCCGACCGTTTGGAGGAGCTTGTGGAGGAGCTGGAAGCAGCCCCTTGCTGTCCGCTTTTGGAGGTGGGGTCTGTTTTGGACCTCCTGGTTCAGCTGGCAGGGAGTGGTCCCCCTCAAGTTCTGCCGAGAAAACGAGACTACTTCCTTAACAACAAGCATGTGGGGAGAAACGTTCCGTACAGCGGCTATGATTGCGACGACCTGAGTGTGTTTGAGATGGACGTTCAGTCTCTGATCTCCAGAGAAGAGTGTTTGTGTCACAGCATGATCCAGGAAACACTTCAGGTTATGGAGGCTGCTCCAGGCACTGGCCTGCCCACCGTCGGGCTCTTCTCATTTGGTGACCCTTGTGGTGACAGGTTCGAGAGAGACACCCGGGTCTCGCTCTTCGGGGCCCTTGTGCACAGCCGCACTTATGACATGGACGTCCGACTGGGCCTGCCCCCCGTGCCAGACAATGCGGACCTCTCTGGGCTGGCTATTAAGGTAGAATGTTTAGTTTTTCCTCTTTCATCTCTAAGTGGCGGTTTGCCCTTCCCTGTGTCTCCAGGTCCCACCGAGTGTGGATCAGTGGGAAGACGAAGGATTCCAGTCAGCGTCCAACTTGACTCCTGATTCCCAGTCTGAGCCCAGCGTGACCCCAGACGTGGACCTGTGGGAAGCCGCACTTACCTATGAGGCCAGCAAGCGGAGGTGCTGGGAGCGAGTTGGCTGGTGTGTGCCCTTCTTTGCCTTGGCATGCAGTGTGCTCATGGCCTCTCTTCTGCACCCCTCGCAGCCCCCCTGGCCACAGAGAGGAGCCTTACCTGACGGAGGCGGGAAGGGACGCTTTCGACAAGTTCTGCAGGCTCCACCAAGGGGAGCTCCAGCTGCTTGCTGGGGGCGTCCTACAGGCCCCGCAGCCCGTGCTGGTGAAGGAGTGCGAGCTGGTGAAAGACGTGCTGAACGTCTTGATTGGGGTCGTGTCTGCCACGTTTTCGCTCTGCCAGGTGAGAACTGCTCACTCCCCGCCACAGTGGTGCTCTGTGACCAGTGTCCTCTGCCCCTGTGCAGCCGGCCCAGGCCTTTGTGGTGAAGCGGGGCGTCCACGTGTCAGGAGCGTCTCCCGAGAGCATCAGCAGCCTGCTCTCGGAAGTGGCCGAGTATGGGACCTGCTACACGCGCCTGAGTCATTTCTCTCTGCAGCCCGTCCTGGACTCTTTGTACAGCAAGGGCCTCGTGTTCCAGGTATGGCCTTTGCCTCATGGTTGTCACACACCGGCCGCCCTCCTCCCAGCCTCTTTGCCCACAGGCCTTCACCAGTGGCCTGAGGAGGTACCTGCAGTATTACCGGGCCTGCGTCCTTTCCACTCCGCCCACCCTGAGCCTCCTCACCATTGGTTTTCTCTTCAAGAAACTTGGCCGGCAGCTCAGGTGAGCCTCAGCATGGCGGCTGAGCAGGGGACGTCACCTGGTCTCATCCTGCCTCTGGGTCTAGGTACCTGGCCGAGCTCTGTGGCGTTGGCGCTGTGCTCCCGGGCACCTGTGGAGGAGGCCCCAGGGCCGCGTTTCCCACCGTGAGTTGTGCGTCCCTGCCGAGTGTGTCAGCGAGCTGCCCCCCACCCCCTTTGCGGTCTGCAGGGCGTGAAGCTGCTGTCCTACCTCTACCAGGAGGCTCTGCACAACTGCAGCAACGAGCACTACCCTGTACTGCTGTCCCTGCTGAAGACCAGCTGCGAGCCCTACACCCGGTGGGCAGTGGGCTGGGCAGGCGCGGCGGGCGCCACATCTACCCCTGCTTTTCCCCCACTGCAGGTTCATCCACGACTGGGTGTACAGCGGGGTGTTCAGAGACGCTTATGGCGAGTTCATGATTCAGGTGAACCACGAGTACCTCAGCTTCCGAGGTAGGTGGCAGCTGATTGCGGGGCAGGGGTCCTGCCGGCCACCGTGGTGTTCACCCTACCTTAGATAAGTTGTACTGGACACATGGCTACGTGCTCATCTCCAAAGAGGTGGAGGACTGTGTTCCCGTGTTTCTGAAGCACATTGCCCACGACATATACGTCTGCGGAAAGACCATTAACCTGCTGAAGCTCTGCTGCCCCCGGGTGAGGAGGGGCTCATGTGTGGGGAAGAGAGGGCTGGTGGCTGTGCTTGCATCCCCTTTGGCAGCATTACCTCTGTTGGTCCGACGTCCCTGTCCCCCGGATCTCGGTGATTTTCTCCCTTGAGGAGTTGAAGGAGATTGAGAAGGACTGTGCCGTCTACGTTGGGCGCATGGAGAGGGTGGCCCGCCACAGCTCTGTCAGCAAGGAGGAGAAGGTGCGTGGCACCACAGGTCTCGGGGGCTTTCTAGGATGCTTTGATTACCAGTTGTCTTTCTCAGGAATTACGTATGGAAATTGCAAAACAAGAATTAATCGCTCATGCCCGGGAAGCAGCATCCAGGGTCCTGAGTGCACTGAGTGGTGAGTGGCCCCAAGTCCTCCCTTCTGCAGTTGTGACAGTGCGCCCCTTACTGTCCCAATGTAGACCGGCAGATGTCAGAACGGATGGCCTTGGATGCCCGGAAGCGTGAGCAGTTTCAGAGGCTGAAAGAACAATTTGTGAAGGACCAGGAGGTGGGTAGGACCTGTCCCTGCGGGGTCACGCCATTTCACAGGCCAGGCTCTATGTGTTTTATAGCGACGCCAGGCGGCCAGGCAGGAGGAGCTGGATGATGACTTCAGCTACGCCCGTGAACTCCGAGACAGGGAGAGAAGGCTGAAGTCCCTGGAGGAGGAGCTGGAGAGGAAGGCGAGGTAGGGCAGCCCGGGCTCCAGGCCCAGGGGTGGTGGCCGTGTCCTCTCTGGTGTGTGGCTTCAGGCAGGCACTGGTCGACCACTACAGCAAGCTCTCTGCAGAGGCAGCTCGTCGGGAGCAGAAGGCACTGTGGAGAATCCAGAGGCACCGACTGGAGAGTGCACGGCTTCGTTTTCTCTTAGAAGATGAGAAACACATTCAGGTATGTCTGCGGCTTCAGATGGCAGCTCTTCCTTGGCCAGTCACCCCTCTGGCTTGAATTTCAGGAGATGCTGAAAGCAGTGTCTGAGGCTCACCAGCCCCAGGAGCCGCCAGACGTCCTCTTGAGCGTGCACCCCCAGGTAAGCGGCAGAGTGGAACCCAGGGTGCCCTACCAGACTGGGTCTGATGTCACCTGTGTTTCAGGTCACGTCTCCGGGCCCTGAGCACCCAGAGGGAGGCCAAGGCTGTGATTCTGGGTCTGCAGAGCAACACTCGCCTGCCTGGGATGGCTGGAACAGGCCAGGCCTGCTGACCCCACAGCCCCTTAAGCCTCTAGCAGTGGGGGCTGGTGGCAGGGGGCTGCAGCAGGCGGAGGGGGCCAGACCCTTCTCTGACAGCCTCAGCATTGGAGACTTCCTACCTGTGGGCCCAGGGGCTGAGCCGTCCGTGCAGACTGGCATGGTCCCTCTCCTGGAGGTGGCGCTGCAGACCATTAACTTGGACCTGCCCCCCTCAGCTCCTGGGGAGGCACCCGCAGCAGCCAGCACTCAGCCCTCCAGGCCACAGGAGTACGACTTTAGTACTGTCCTGAGGCCAGCTGTGGCCACCTCACCTGCACCAGGGCCCCTGCAGGCTGCAGAGTGCAGCTTGGGCAGCTCAGGGCTACAGCTGTGGGAGGACAGTTGTGGGAAGATGGATGCCTGTGGCTCCGCCTCGCGGGAGACTCTGCTCCCCTCACACCCACCCAGGCGTGCTGCTCTGGAGGAGGGGAGCAGCCAGCCCACAGAGCGGCTCTTTGGGCAGGTGTCAGGGGGTGGTCTTCCCACAGGGGACTACGCTTCTGAAATAGCTCCCACCCGGCCACGGTGGAACACCCACGGGCACGTGTCTGACGCCAGCATCAGGGTCGGGGAGAATGTGTCAGATGTGGCTCCCACCCAGCCACGGTGGAACACCCACGGACACGTATCCAATGCCAGCATCAGCTTAGGGGAGTCTGTGTCAGATGTGGCTCCCACTCGGCCACGGTGGAACATCCATGGACATGTGTCCAACGCCAGCATCAGGGTCGGGGAGAATGTGTCAGATGTGGCTCCCACCAGGCCACGGTGGAATACCCACGGGCACGTGTCCAACGCCAGCATCAGGGTTGGGGAGAACGTGTCGGACGTGGCTCCCACCCGGCCACGGTGGAACACCCATGGACACGTGTCCGATGCCAGCATCAGCTTGGGGGAGTCTGTGTCAGACATGGCTCCCGCCCGGCCACGGTGGAACACCCATGGACACGTGTCTGATGCCAGCATCAGCTTGGGGGAGTCTGTGTCAGACATGGCTCCCACCCGGCCACGGTGGAACACCCACGGACATGTGTCTGACACCAGCATCAGGGTTGGGGAGAACGTATCGGACGTGGCTCCCATCCGGTCACGGTGCAACACCCATGGACACGTGTCCGACGCCAGCATCAGCTTGGGGGAGCCTGTGTCGGATGTGGTTTCCACCCGGCCACGGTGGAACACCCATGTACCCATCCCTCCGCCCCACATGGTGCTGGGGGCTCTCTCACCAGAAGCTGAGCCCAACACACCCAGGCCCCAACAGAGCCCCCCTGGCCACACGTCCCAGTCAGCGCTCAGCCTGGGAGCACAGAGCACTGTGCTGGACTGTGGGCCACGGCTGCCTGTAGAAGTGGGGCCATCTCTGTCCTCCCCCAGCTCGGGCTGCGGGGAGGGGAGCATCAGCGTGGGGGAGAACGTGTCAGACGTGGCTCCCACCCAACCATGGTGGCCCAACACCCCGGGAGACAGTGTCTCTGAAGAACTAGGTCAGAGTAGGGTGGCTGGTGGTCAGGAGTGGTGATGCCCTCGTGTCCACTTGTGTCCACACAGGCCCTGGGAGGAGCGGGGACACTGAGGACCTCTCTCCAAATTGGCCTCTCAACTCACAGGTTAGGTGGATGCAGCCTGGGGGTCCCACAGCGGGAGGTGGTTCTGAGGCTGGTGTTTTGTTAGGAAGACACAGCTGCCCAGAGCAGCCCAGGCCGTGGTGAGGAGGCGGAGGCATCGGCGGCGGAGGCTCAGGGTGGGGAGCAGGCCTACCTGGCAGGCCTGGCAGGGCAGTACCACTTGGAGCGGTACCCGGACAGTTACGAGTCCATGTGTGAGTGCAGCAGTTGCTGTTGGCAGGGAGCCTTCCCAGCACGTGCGTGCTCCATCTCCCGCAGCCGAGCCGCCCATTGCTCATCTTTTGCGCCCCGTGCTTCCCCGGGCCTTCGCCTTCCCCGTGGACCCCCAGGTCCAGTCTGCCGCTGATGAGACTGCTGTGCAGCTGAGCGAGTTGCTGACGCTGCCCGTGCTCATGAAGCGCTCCATCACGGCACCGCTGGCCGCCCAGTGAGTGCCCCTGCCCCTGCGCCAGTCTGCCCGGCCCGCCCTGACTCCAGCTCCCTCCTGCCAGCATCTCCTTGGTGAACAAGGCCGCTGTCGACTACTTCTTCGTGGAGCTGCACCTGGAGGCGCACTATGAGGCACTGCGGCACTTCCTGCTGATGGAGGACGGCGAGTTCGCCCAGTCCCTCAGCGACCTGCTCTTTGAGAAGGTGGCCTCCGGACACGGGGTGGGGCCAGTGGTCTCCTGGGGACGGTGGTCCCTTTTCTGCCTAGCTTGGAGCTGGGCAAACGCCCGGAGAGCTGCTCAACCCGCTGGTGCTGAACTCTGTGCTGAGCAAGGCCCTGCAGTGCAGCCTGCATGGGGACACCCCGCACGCCTCCAACCTCTCCCTCGCTCTCAAGTACCTGCCCGAGGTGTTTGCCCCCAACGCCCCGGATGTGCTGAGCTGCCTGGAGCTCAGGTACAAGGTCAGCAGCAGCCCTGGCCGCGGGGGATGGGATGGGATGCCTGCTGAGCCACGCCTCCTGGCAGGTGGACTGGCCTCTCAACATTGTCATCACCGAGGGCTGCGTGAGCAAGTACAGCGGCGTCTTCTCCTTCCTGCTGCAGCTGAAGCTCATGATGTGGGCGCTCAAGGACGTCTGCTTCCACCTCAAGCGCACAGGTGAGGCCCCGCTGGAGCCCGGCGCCCCGCACACCTCTGCCCTCTGCCTTCTGCCCTCCGCCAGCCCTGCTGAGCCACATGGCCGGCTCTGTGCAGTTCCGTCAGCTGCAGCTGTTCAAGCACGAGATGCAGCATTTCGTGAAGGTCATCCAGGGCTACATCGCCAACCAGATCCTGCACGTCACCTGGTGCGAGTTCAGGGCCAGGTTGGCCACCGTGGGCGACCTGGAGGAGATCCAGCGTGCGCACGCAGAGTACCTGCACAAGGCCGTCTTCAGGTGAGGCCTGGGCAGCGGCTGCGTCCCTGTGGTCAGCCCACCCAGCAGCACTGCTTCCCCCCAGGGGCCTGCTCACGGAGAAGGCGGCGCCCGTCATGAACGTCATCCACAGCATCTTCAGCCTCGTGCTCAAGTTCCGCAGCCAGCTCATCTCCCAGGCCTGGGGGCCCCCTGGGGGCCCGCGGGGTGCAGAGCACCCCAACTTTGCACTCATGCAGCAGTCCTACAACACCTTCAAGTACTACTCCCACTTTCTCTTCAAAGGTGAGGCCCACCCTGGCTGGGAGGGCTGCGGGGGCAAAAGCCTGAGCTGCTCGCTGGTCCCCAGTGGTGACCAAGCTGGTGAACCGCGGCTACCAGCCCCACCTGGAGGACTTTCTGCTGCGCATCAACTTCAACAACTACTACCAGGACGCCTGAGGCTGCTCTGCGGGGGACGTGCACAATAAAGGTGTTCTCGGACCCTGTCTGCAGCTCTCTCTCCTGGGTGGGGG